CATTTCCCAGGAAGTAAATCTGCCAAGAAAGATAACAGATGGCTTTCAAGTGATCACCTTGTGCCACATCACAATTGCACCTTAGTCAAATTCACCTTGCATTTATGATTTAGTGAGTTACACATCTAAAGCTGTGGTTGCCTTTTTGCCCTGCTTGCTATCCAATGCCTCCAAAAAGGTGTTTCTTCCTTTGAGTTTAATTCGCGAATAATAATAAAAACAGCCCAATGGGACTTAATACAATATTAATATATTGAAGCACTTCCATTAGGACTTCATGACCTTCTTGACCCTTAAATACTGTATACTACCCTAAATGTCTTATCAGCTATCCCTTTGGGTTTGTCATTAAAGTTTTCAATGACCAGAGAGGTACAGGAATTCTACCTAATGCATCATTCTGATTAGAAACCTGTCATACTCAGAAACCAGTGGGTCTGCCTCTATTGATTCCTACTCCTTCAGATTCATTAGCAATTTTTTTCTCTTCAATTAGACCCGATGATCAACCATAGAAAAGCTGAAAGAAGCCTTCCCTTTGCTCAACCATTCTTAAAAGGAAAAAAAATGCATGCCTTGCTAGTGAAATTACAGCCACTATTATCAGAAAATCTCTAAGGAGTCTCTCTCTCTCTCTCTCTCACACACACACACACACACACTCTCTCTCTCTCTCTCTCTCTCTCTCTCTCTCTCGTAAATGTGCCAAGAGTCAGAGGATGGGCTCGACCTCTCTTCCCCTAACCCACTTCAATCAGGATCAGAAAGATACATCCCTTCATTGCTGCTGTCTAAAACCCATGCCCAAGCGAGTGTCTCCATAGAGCTAATTTCTGAAACAAACAAAGAAAATCAAGTCTGCGAGGAGCGAGGGTTTGCTCCCCTCTGCTCCGGATTTGGGTGTCCAGGGTAGCGGGCGCGGCACGGCAAACAGGTCGGGGCGCTCTGCTTCACCCCAACCTTCTCCGCCCCGCCAGCCCCCGCTCCAGCTGCGCCAGAAAGTGCGAGCCTGCCCGCTCCTTTCGCTTTTCGCTCGCTGCACTCCAAGCCCCGGAACACCCGCGTCCGCACACTAAGGGCACCACCGCTCTCCCACCTCTGCGCTGTCAGATGTCAGGCGCGGAGGTGCTCTGGGCACCGAGGTGCTGGCGAACCAAACAAGTATCACCCCGGACGCCTGCCCCCATTCCGAGAGAGCGGGCGGGATGGCCACAGGTAGGCTCTGTCCATCCCAGGCTGCGGGGCGATCCTTTCCTTTCCTTTCATCTCTGTCACGCAGGCTGCAATACAGTGACACGATCACAGCTCACTGCTACAGCCTCTACCTCCTGGGCTTAATCCATCCTCCCTCCTCAGCCTCCCAAGCAGCTGGGACTACAGGCACGTGGCTGCTTTTTAAAATTTTTAGTGGACAAATATCAGCCTTTTTTTTTTTAATTCCCAGGTGATTTTGATATGCTGCTAAGGTTTGATAAGAGAAATGAGATTCAGAGAACAGATTATATTGTTGAAGAGCTTGACTGGAAATGGTAAGAGCTAATGTTGCTCCATGTTTTTGCCGGGACTGATCATCAGCTGTTTTCCTGCCTTCAGATCCAAACGGAAACATTGGCTCTTCCTGGGGTTCCAGCCTGCTGTCTTGACAGGAACTATACCATCAGCTCTCCTGGGTCTCTTACATGCCAAGTCATCCTGCAGATCTGGGACTCACTCCGTAATCAGTGAGCCAATTGCATATACTAAATCTCTCTTAATCTATATGTGCCTTTCTGTTTATTTTCTTAGGCTTGATTGCTGTAAGTTGAACACGTCAGTGGCATGGGCACCAGCTGCACAACCCTAGGAGCCACCAAACACAGTATATTCTATATAAATGTTGCTGCCAGGAGCCCCAGTTCAAACTACAATGTGAGTAACGCCTGCTGGAGTAGAGCAATAGCCTCTCTAAAAATTCTTTTTTTTTTTTTTTTAGATGGAGTTTTGCTCTTTTTTGCCCAGGCTGGAGTGCGATGGCACAATCTTGGCTCACTGCAACCTCCACCTCTTGGGTTCAAGCAATGCTTCTGCCTCAGCCTCCCAAGTAGCTGGGATTACAGGTGTGTGCCACCGTGCCCAGCTAATTTTGTATACTCGACTAATTTTTTTTTTTTTTTTTGGTAGAGACAGGGTTTCACCATGTTGGACAGGCCGGGCACCTGACCTCAAGTGATCTGCCCGCCTCAGCCTGCCAAAGTAAGGAATTCATTATTTTTAAAAAAATATTTGATTCATTTTTGGAATGCTGTTTTTATCCTAGACCCTGAGAGATGGTTGGTGCCATGTGGAAGGTGATTGTTTCGCTGGTCCTGTTGATGCCTGGCCCCTGTGATGGGCTGTTTCGCTCCCTATACAGAAGTGTTTCCATGCCACCTAAGGGAGACTCAGGACAGCCATTATTTCTCACCCCTTACATTGAAGCTGGGAAGATCCAAAAAGGTAAGTAAGTTTAATTAAATCAGAAAACCACTAATCCTTGGGTAAATTTTTTTTCCCCCACTAGGAAGAGAATTGAGTTTGGTCGGCCCTTTCCCAGGACTGAACATGAAGAGTTATGCCGGCTTCCTCACCGTGAATAAGACTTACAACAGCAACCTCTTCTTCTGGTTCTTCCCAGCTCAGGTAGGTGCCCAACAGAAAGAACACCAGTGTTCTGTGTGGTCACTGGTTTTACTGTTTCCTCTAGATACAGCCAGAAGATGCCCCAGTAGTTCTCTGGCTACAGGGTGGGCCGGGAGGTTCATCCATGTTTGGACTCTTTGTGGAACATGGGCCTTATGTTGTCACAAGTAACATGACCTGTAAGTATCCCTTGCACTGTATTTCCTATAGACTCTATCTCACCCCTCTTCTTTGTTTTCACAGTGCGTGACAGAGACTTCCCCTGGACCACAACGCTCTCCATGCTTTACATTGACAATCCAGTAAGTCCGGGATGACCCTGTGAGCTGTCAGTTGTTTATACCTGCGTGTTTATTTCTCCTGCAGGTGGGCACAGGCTTCAGTTTTACTGATGATACCCACGGATATGCAGTCAATGAGGACGATGTAGCACGGGATTTATACAGGTAAAATGCTCCTGCTTTCTCTTGGCTTTCCTAATTTGTGTTGTTCTTGTTCTTCTTTTTGCAGTGCACTAATTCAGTTTTTCCAGATATTTCCTGAATATAAAAATAATGACTTTTATGTCACTGGGGAGGTAAGTAGAAGTCACGTTTCCTTGTGTGCTTCTGATTGGCCATTTCAACATCTGTCCTTCTCAGTCTTATGCAGGGAAATATGTGCCAGCCATTGCACACCTCATCCATTCCCTCAACCCTGTGAGAGAGGTGAAGATCAACCTGAACGGAATTGCTATTGGAGATGGATATTCTGATCCCGAATCAGTAGGTTTCTCCTTCTGACTTTCTATTTTGTCGTCACATTGATGTGTGTCTTTTTTGTCCTCAGATTATAGGGGGCTATGCAGAATTCCTGTACCAAATTGGCTTGTTGGATGAGAAGCAAAAAAAGTACTTCCAGAAGCAGTGCCATGAATGCATAGAACACATCAGGAAGCAGAACTGGTTTGAGGCCTTTGAAGTGAGTTCTGGGGGCCCTGTGCTGCCCTTGAGCTTTCTTTCTTTCTCCCTCTCTCCCAACCTAGATACTGGATAAACTACTAGATGGCGACTTAACAAGTGATCCTTCTTACTTCCAGAATGTTACAGGATGTAGTAATTACTATAACTTTTTGCGGTGCACGGTAATGACATTTTAAAAACCATAATAATGTTTTCCCTATGTCTTTCCAATGCCCCTTCTGCCAGGAACCTGAGGATCAGCTTTACTATGTGAAATTTTTGTCACTCCCAGAGGTGAGACAAGCCATCCACGTGGGGAATCAGACTTTTAATGATGGAACTATAGTTGAAAAGTACTTGCGAGAAGATACAGTACAGTCAGTTAAGCCATGGTTAACTGAAATCATGAATAATTATAAGGTAAGAGAGCTACTTCAGTTACTATTTTAGGATTGCATTTGCTGATGGCTTGATTTCATTTCAGGTTCTGATCTACAATGGCCAACTGGACATCATCGTGGCAGCTGCCCTGACAGAGCGCTCCTTGATGGGCATGGACTGGAAAGGATCCCAGGAATACAAGAAGGCAGAAAAAAAAGTTTGGAAGATCTTTAAATCTGACAGTGAAGTGGCTGGTTACATCCGGCAAGCGGGTGACTTCCATCAGGTAGGAAGATGCTTGGGAGCAGGCAGGTTGTGAAATTTCCGTTCTTTTACTTTTTCTTTTTAAGGTAATTATTCGAGGTGGAGGACATATTTTACCCTATGACCAGCCTCTGAGAGCTTTTGACATGATTAATCGATTCATTTATGGAAAAGGATGGGATCCTTATGTTGGATAAACTACCTTCCCAAAAGAGAACATCAGAGGTTTTCATTGCTGAAAAGAAAATCGTAAAAACAGAAAATGTCATAGGAATAAAAAAATTATCTTTTCATATCTGCAAGATTTTTTTCATCAATAAAAATTATCCTTGAAACAAGTGAGCTTTTGTTTTTGGGGGGAGATGTTTACTACAAAATTAACATGAGTACATGAGTAAGAATTACATTATTTAACTTAAAGGATGAAAGGTATGGATGATGTGACACTGAGACAAGATGTATAAATGAAATTTTAGGGTCTTGAATAGGAAGTTTTAATTTCTTCTAAGAGTAAGTGAAAAGTGCAGTTGTAACAAACAAAGCTGTAACATCTTTTTCTGCCAATAACAGAAGTTTGGCATGCCGTGAAGGTGTTTGGAAATATTATTGGATAAGAATAGCTCAATTATCCCAAATAAATGGATGAAGCTATAATAGTTTTGGGGAAAAGATTCTCAAATGTATAAAGTCTTAGAACAAAAGAATTCTTTGAAATAAAAATATTATATATAAAAGTAATGATGAGTCAATTCTTGATAAGCAGATGCTCTTATGCAGAGAACAAACTTAATCTTTGCCTTTTCATTTTCTTTTTCCTTCTTTGAGTTTGAGGTGTACACACTTCTGAAAGAGCCTGCAGGCTACATTAGTTATAAGAGCCATTTTAATTTGGGCTTCAAATTCTCTACTTCTTTTCCCCAAATAAAGAACAACCTAATTTTGTATCATTGTTAGAATATCAAAAAAAATTAAGATAAGCTGGCATCAATATATACATTTATAAATATACATTCATTAGCAGTTTTCTGACTAAAATGTCACATCCTGGCACATCTTTTCGATTTATGCATCATGTGCTCACATCTCTGAAATTCTACAAGACGTGTGGATTTTTCCACATCACTTCCTTCTCATATTACCCATCTATGAACTGGCTCACTGGAGAATTAAATTTAAAAAGTCAAAGCCTGTTCTTGCGGCAAATAGTTTATGGAGTTTATTCTTTTAATTTCTCATGTTGTGCCTGATTACGTTCAGGTTTGTGATCTTCCTTTTTAAATTGTTCATTGTACCCATGTCCTAGAAGTCATTAAATCAAATATTCTGATCAAAAGCAGATTTTAATTATTGCAGAGAATAAACTGG